CCTGCTGACCCAGGACATACAACTGGTCCTGGGAACTCTTGTTCCCCTCCGTCCTCCAACCCCACCTGCGCTCAGCAGGTGCAGTCTGTGCTGCATGTATCCGTCCATACTCTCTGGCTCTGCCCCCAGAGCTGTTTGCCAACTCCTCTGCCATCTTAGGCAGATTCTGGGACAGACTCTGCTGCATGGTCTGCTTGTGTCTGTGTGGCTGGCTCCCATCTCCCAACTGCGGGAACAAGCCTTGAAGCTCTCATTCCACAGGCCTTGAGGACGTGGGACAGGAGGCCAAGGAGGTCCCTTCACGACCTCCTCTTTCTAATTTAAGCTTTTTCCATATCCGTGATCTGGCTGAGGGATCCAGAGTCGTTAAAGAAGTCTTTGGGCTGTTTTCTCTGCACTCCGTGGCGCAGGGGAAGGGTAAGTTTCCTACTGGGATCTGAGTAGGACGGACAGAGAAAGAGTCTGTCCTAAAATCTGGTTACTCCTCAAATCCAGTGAGCCAGGTACAATCACCATAACACAGAGAAACTGATTTCCAGGTGGTTTAAATAACCTACCCACCCGCAGCAACCCAGTGATTAGCTCGGCCTCAAATCCAGGCCCACTGAGAAGATTCTGTATTTGTCACTGCAGGGGCATCATGCACGTTCAGGATGAAGGGGCCTTGAGGGGAGAGGGCTGCCTCTTGACAGATACTCGGGGCAAGCAAGCAAAGAAACTCGGGGTGAGAAAGTGGAAGATCCCCCGCCCCTCCCCCTTTCTTGACTCCCACCGGCCTGCGCGGTCCACGCGGCGTGGACAACAGACCCTTGTGGGCCACTGTGGAGGCCGTGCCACTCGGCGCCAGCCCCACGGCCATCACCGGACCGCTGGAGATGTGACTGGGCTCGGGACATGAGCCCGCTTGTTCGCTCACTCTCAGTGAAAAGAGTTTTGAAATGAGTTCTGAATAGACAGCATTTTCTTTGTGCGGTTGGTAAATAACACAGAGCAAAGTTAGCAAGTTGCAGCGCCTCTGCGTTCTGATTCTATGGAACCTTTTTGTAGGGAGAAGGGCAGGATGTTTTTAACTGAATGTGACCTCAGGGGAATACTAGAGGTAAGGAGAGAAAAATAATTGAGGTAACTGTGGGTGTTTTACATCTCGGAAACCATGGCTTTTAATAAGGCCACATGAAGAGAGAAGCTGGCATCATCCCACGCAAAAACCAGTGCCTGGCAGAGTTGTGGAAGGTGCTATCACATTGGCTTGGCATTTGTGTAGCAATTTTCACATCATATTTTTTTTCTTCTTTAGAAAATAATAAAATTTCTGAATGGGGCAGCGTGGAGAAATCCTAAGAGAAATAGCATAAGAGCATTTTGGAACACATCCAGGAAAAGATAACTTTCGACACACCTGTAGACGTTCGCCAGGTAAAGGTAAGAAAAAATATTGTAAAATGCATTTAAGTTACAGAACTCTTTCTCGTATTTTCGCTTCCAGAGCCCCCAATTTTGTGAGTGTCCCTGAAGCATTGTGACAATTCCATTTTATGTGTCTGCGTGCTCATATCAAGACTAAGGTAACATGTTAAAAATTCTAAACATACCTTAATCCATTTTTCCTCCTCCGATGCTTTTCCTCAGGAGTGATGGAAACTCTCCAGTTCAGATCCAGTAGCTTTTAGGGAAGGTAAGTAAAAGCTATTTAAAAATAAACTTTTCAAGGAGAAGAGATCTATGTTTTATTTTTACAGGGACTGGAAGGACAAATACAAATACTGTTATGCCTACTAGTGTAAGTACAATTACTTCATATCTATCACAGTGCACTTGAGAGTTTTATCTCCATTTTTCCCCAGGAACTACAGTTGCTGACTTAAGTTGAAGAAGCATCTATTTAATGTCTGGTCAAATCCTACAAGAAACACAGAAATCTATGATTAAAAAGCTGAGCACTTTGATATACTGCAAAGGGTAGAGAAGGCAGGACGGTAGAAATTTTCTGCAAGAAAGGTTGGTGGCTTGTGTTTTAAAACATCAGAACTTGCTTTTCTTGTTTGATTTCTTATCTCAATAGAATGAATTTCAGGATTTATCACTAAATAAGACAAAGTCATTTATTTAGTCCCCCTGACACAGCAGGGCAAACTGAGTTGACATACAAGTTACCTGGAGAAAAAGAGAGGTAAGGCGACATTTTTATTTATTAAAAAGTAGGCTCCTTGAATCTCTTCCCTCCCACAAAACAGCAATTCCAGGACTTCCTCTTCAGCCTAAAAGAAGGTACCAGATCTGTGCACTGGGGCGATGTGGAAGAGACCTGCTTATTGCCCCTGATGTAAGCTCCAGTAAGAAAAGACGTCAAGTACAAGTACTAGGAAATCACTTTATACATCTGTTTATAGGTTTGTAAGTACATAAAGATATTAAATGAGAGAATGACCTCAGGACTTTGTGTTCATGTTATAGATGGATGCAGAGGCTGAAGATAAAACGCTGCGTACTCGCTCTAAAGGAACCGAGGGTGAGTTAGCAAGCAGGTTCTATGACACTATGAAGTCTTCTTTTTTTTCTTCTTTTGTCAACAGTGCCAATGGATTCACTAATCCAGGAGCTCAGGTAAGATTTACCCTATATTACTTTTTTTTCACACCATATTCTTAATTTTCCTCAATCACTACAGTGTTGCCTATGATTGCTCCATGGCAAAGAAGAGAACAGCTGAAGATCAGGCTTTGGGGGTTCCAGTCAACAAAAGGAAATCCCTGCTAATGAAGCCCCGACACTACAGCCCAAAAGCAGACTGCCAAGAAGACCGCAGTGACAGGACAGAGGACGATGGCCCCTTGGAAACACATGGTCACTCTACCGCAGGTAGCAAGGAGGAGAGCCCAAACTTTACCTGCGCTCTTCAAATATTGGTTTTCTTTTTCCATAGAGGAAATCATGATAAAACCTATGGATGAAAGTCTTCTTTCAACTGCACAAGAAAACTCCAGTAGGAAGGAAGACAGATACTCTTGTTATCAAGAGCTCATGGTCAAGTCTTTAATGCACTTGGGGAAATTTGAAAAAAATGTATCTGTTCAGACTGTAAGTGAAAATTTAAATGACAGTGGCATCCAGTCTTTAAAAGCAGAGAGCGATGAAGCAGACGAGTGCTTTCTGATTCATTCTGATGATGGAAGAGACAAGATTGATGATTCTCAGCCACCCTTCTGCTCCTCTGATGACAATGAAAGTAACTCTGAAAGTGCAGAAAATGGCTGGGACAGTGGCTCCAACTTCTCAGAAGAAACCAAACCACCTAGAGTCCCAAAGTATGTTTTAACAGATCATAAAAAAGACCTATTGGAAGTTCCTGAAATAAAAACTGAAGGTGACAAATTTATCCCTTGTGAGAACAGGTGTGATTCTGAAACAGAAAGGAAAGACCCGCAGAATGCTCTCGCAGAACCCCTGGATGGCAATGCCCAGCCCTCATTCCCTGACGTTGAGGAGGAAGATAGCGAGAGCCTGGCAGTAATGACGGAAGAGGGTAGTGACCTGGAAAAGGCCAAGGGGAATTTAAGTTTGCTGGAGCAGGCAATTGCTCTGCAGGCTGAGCGAGGTTGTGTTTTCCATAACACCTACAAAGAGCTGGATAGGTTCCTGCTGGAGCACCTAGCAGGGGAAAGGAGGCAAACCAAAGTTATCGACATGGGTGGAAGACAAATCTTTAACAATAAACGTAAGACACATTTTTGCATTTATTTTAGGAATCAAATGCATTTCTCAATTGAATTTCTCCATAGATTCACCAAGGCCTGAAAAGAGGGAGACCAAGTGCCCGATCCCTGGATGTGATGGCACGGGACACGTGACAGGGCTCTACCCGCACCACCGCAGCCTTTCGGGGTGCCCCCACAAAGTGCGGGTTCCCCTGGAAAGTGAGTACCACTTGTCCCTCAAAGCTTCTGCTATTCTTTCCTTTATGTGTTGTTTTGTGCTTAGTTCTTGCCATGCATGAAAATGTGCTCAAGTGTCCCACGCCGGGATGCACAGGAAGGGGTCATGTGAACAGCAACCGCAACACCCACAGGAGGTAATTCTCATTAGATGATAATCATTTTGCATTAAAATCCTCCTGTGTTTCTTTTTTTAAACAGTCTTTCTGGTTGTCCAATTGCTGCAGCTGAAAAATTGGCAATGTCCCAGGATAAAAATCAGCTTGATTCTCCCCAAACTGGGCAGTGTCCTGACCAGGCCCACAGGTATGAACCCCTAACGATGTTCTCAGTGCTCTTTTCTTTTGAACTGCTTCACCCCCCTCTCCAGGACAAGTTTGGTGAAGCAAATTGAATTCAATTTCCCGTCACAAGCCATCACCTCTCCCAGAGCCACAGTGTCAAAAGAACAAGAGAAGTTTGGAAAAGTACCATTTGATTATGCCAGTTTTGATGCCCAAGTTTTCGGTAAACGCCCTCTCATACAAACAGTGCAAGGACGAAAAACACCACCATTTCCTGAATGTAAGCTTTGAGCTCTAATGCCGTTTCCCCAAATGCAATTGCTAATCAAATCTCTCTTCAACAGCAAAGCATTTTCCAAATCCAGTGAAATTTCCTAATCGACTGCCTAGTGCAGGCGCCCACACCCAGAGCCCTGGCCGTGCCAGCTCTTATAGCTACGGTCAATGTAGTGAAGACACCCACATAGCAGCAGCTGCTGCCATCCTGAACCTTTCCACCCGCTGCAGGGAAGCCACAGACATCCTCTCCAACAAGCCACAGAGTCTGCATGCCAAGGTAGGCCAGTCCAAGAGCCCGGAGGGTGGGCCTAAATGTTTTTCTGTTTCCTATTGTATACCAGGGAGCCGAAATAGAAGTGGATGAAAATGGCACATTGGACTTAAGCATGAAAAAAAATCGAATCCTGGACAAGTCTGCACCCCTAACTTCCTCTAACACTTCTATTCCAACTCCTTCCTCTTCCCCATTCAAAACAAGCAGCATTCTGGTCAATGCAGCATTCTATCAGGCTCTTTGTGACCAAGAGGGCTGGGACACTCCTATCAACTATAGCAAAACTCACGGGAAGACAGAGGAGGAGAAAGAGGTATTGTTTCCATATGTCAATCAATAAGTTGATGTGTTTTGTTTGTTTTTTGTTTGTTTTCCAGAAAGACCCAGTGAGCTCTCTAGAAAATTTAGAGGAAAAAAAGTTTCCTGGAGAGGCCTCTATACCAAGCCCTAAACCCAAGCTTCATGCAAGAGATCTCAAAAAGGAACTAATCACGTAAGTGGTGCCCAATGCCATGCCCTCTAAGATGACTCTAATGATGTATTTTCTATTGACTCAGCTGTCCAACACCAGGATGTGATGGAAGTGGCCACGTGACAGGAAACTATGCATCTCATCGCAGGTACCCAATGACCTCATGTGCAGTCAGATTTTTGTGTTGTGTTTTTTTCCTCATCCCTCTCTAGTGTTTCTGGATGTCCTTTAGCAGATAAGACTCTAAAATCCCTCATGGCTGCCAACTCTCAGGAGCTTAAGTAAGTGCGGGAAGCGTGGCCGGCTTGCCCTTCTCAGCCCATGCTCTCTTCCTGTGCCTTCCAGGTGTCCAACCCCAGGCTGCGATGGCTCGGGGCACGTGACTGGAAACTATGCTTCCCACAGAAGGTAGGATTGATCTTATTTCTGAGATGTGGAAATTGCTTTGTTCTTTGTCGGGTCCCTATTTCAGCTTGTCCGGATGCCCTCGTGCAAGGAAAGGTGGTGTCAAAATGACCCCTACCAAGGAAGAAAAAGAAGACCCTGAACTGAAGTAAGTGCAACAGTTGAGACATGGGGGTCAGCCCTGGCTGGTAATGTCTCTGCTTTCTCTCTAGATGTCCTGTGATAGGGTGTGATGGCCAAGGTCACATATCAGGTAAATACACATCACACCGCACAGCTTCTGGCTGTCCTCTGGCTGCCAAGAGACAGAAGGAGAATCCTCTCAATGGAGCCTCCCTCTCCTGGAAACTGAACAAACAAGAGCTACCACATTGTCCCTTGCCAGGCTGCAATGGGCTGGGCCATGTAAATAATGTTTTTGTCACCCACCGAAGGTAACATGAGTTTTCTGTCTTTTTGTTGTAGTTTCATACATTAGTACAATTTCTATTTTCACAGCTTATCTGGATGTCCTCTCAATGCACAAGTTATCAAAAAGGGCAAGGTTTCTGAAGAACTCATGACCATCAAGCTCAAAGCAACTGGGGGTAAGAGCACAGGGCTGGCTGTCACCACCTCCAGTTTGAACTAAGGTAGTCTTACTCTTTACAGGAATAGAGAGTGATGAAGAAATTAGGCATTTGGATGAAGAAATAAAGGAACTGAATGAATCCAACCTTAAAATTGAAGCAGATATGATGAAACTTCAGACCCAGGTAAAAAAAAGAAGTAATTCATGATCCTTAATCTACTCACATTCCCAAGTTATTTCTGTTGTAGATCACATCTATGGAGAGCAACTTAAAGACGATAGAGGAGGAGAACAAACTCATAGAACAGAACAATGAAAGTCTGCTGAAAGAGCTGGCAGGTCTAAGCCAAGCTCTCATTTCAAGCCTTGCTGACATCCAGCTTCCACAGATGGTAAGTTCAAGGCCAGAACCTTGCCATTCCATTGATTGGGTCAATGTGTTTTGTCTCCATTTAGGGACCTATCAGTGAGCAGAATTTTGAAGCATATGTAAATACACTCACAGATATGTACAGCAATCTGGAACGGGACTATTCCCCGGAATGCAAAGCTCTACTGGAAAGTATCAAACAGGCAGTGAAGGGTATCCATGTGTAGGATCACAGCGCTGCCGGGCAACAGAAGTTACCAACAGCAGTAAACTCCAGATGGATCTGTTAGAGGTTCATGTACTGCTAAGGCGTGGAGGTTGCCGTACTGCATTTACAATTTGCAACATTGCACTAATTTTATTTTCCCCAGCTGATATAAAAAGGAAAGAAAAACTATGATAGACTTCTTGGATTAAAAGCAATGCAGTCAATTATTAGATCTTATTTATTTTCATATGTTTTTCTTTTATTTCTTCATTGTACTCTTTTTTTTTTTGTAAAGTATATGTAAAATAAATGTGACATTTTTATAATTTATTTATTACTAATCAAAGAGTTTTTTATCTTTTAACTGCATTTTGAAGTCTGCCGTATTTTTACAAGTGTGTTTATTAATTTATTTTCCAATAGGATTTAAATAGAAATGCTATTCTCAAGTCATCTTTCTTGCTGGGTTTTAATGAGGAAACAGGAAAGGGTGAAGGAAATCCTTGTCTAAGGACTGCACTATAGTTGAGTTTGATTTTTATTGCACACTTCTTCCCCCACCTTTCACTGATTTTTGTATTTATAAATGAATTTGCGGTAAGGTGAGCTGCACGGAAGGAATAAGAAGACAAATGGCGCCCACTAGTGGGGAATCCGCACTCACAAAAGCACAGGATGCTGGAAAACAGCCTGCTCAGAATTTGTTAGCAATAATTAAATATAGCAATCAGCAAAGTATTCGACTTGGCTGGACGGTTTTCGTTAATATGAATTATTTATTTGAAATGTTTTAAAGAAACATAAGCCTTTTTAGTGATGCAGATTTGTCTGTTTGTTTTTCAAGTCATATCAGATCGTTGGCAACTCGTATCCCAAGATGAAAAATAAGACTTGGTGTGACCAGCCAGGCTTTCCTGCCATATGTTGGTACAATATACAAGTGACAATATTGGTGTAGATTTGTACTTAGCAAATACAAACACATCCAAATGAAAAATTTTGTAGATACCATATCCCCTGAAATAGCATTTATCTTACTGGGTTGACTGGAAAGGAATGGAAAATATAGTAACACATGAAAAAATGCTACTCCAATCTGAATGATTACTTCAAACACTGGCACCTTGGGTCTCACCCACCATAGGAAACAAGACAACATTCAATTTGATAGAAATCTTGCCACAAAACTTCAAATGCTACAAAATATACACACACACTCACACACACAGGCATACTCACACACAGACACACACACACACACACACACAGACTCATCCACACTTCAAATTGAGCCCACAATCTTGAATTTCTGAACGGATCAGAGTTTCATAGTTTCTATAGTAAAGGCAATGTCTATTTCAGGGATTGTAAAGTAGTTAAGCATTGTTTCAAAAGTTTTTTTATATTTATTTTTTTTAAGGAAAAGGTATAGACAACCAGCTAAACTGCCTTTTTGGTGTGCACACACATTTCATGTGCAGACGTGCCTCTGTGTAAATGTACACATGAACTTCATGTGGGCTTAATTTTCTGTGCTATAAACAAAAGTGTTTATTTTTTATTAACCTCATGGATATTTAGATGGAAAGTGATGGCATTCACAGGCTTGATGTATTCCACTGTTATTACTGTTACCTGCACAAATGAAAAACAATACTCAACAGTAATTCCACTCCCATGAAACTTTGGTCATTGTTATGCATTAAGTGGGGCTTATCTTTGGTTTGGAGTTCATTTGAACTCTTGAACCTTAGTTTAGTGAAGATGAACTGTCTGTTCTTAGGTAGAAACGGTGTTTATTTAAAAATCAGTTTTAAAAAATGAGCTACCATATGTGCTGTCTATTATAAATGGGACACCAAACAAAATTTTCTATTACAGTTGTGTACTTGCAAACATTTTGCTATACAGTACTTCATAGATGCATACAAATGAGCTCACTTATTACAAAGACAAACGTTTAATTTGCTAAATATTTTAACAAGTTTGTTATATATTTTATTTAATTTAAAAGAAATCTCTTACCAACCTACATATTTATTACTATAATTTGCTATGACTTCAGGTTAATTTATTTGTGTTTGCATAGTTTGAGCAGGATGTTTTGTGAAGTATGTTTGTATTTATTTGCCTACTTTGTACTTGATGTGTTTTGTAATGTGCACTGAATTTGTTTTCTTTTCAACTATGTTAATGATCAATACTGTAAATTGGGTCTTTTGTAAACAAAAAGGCAATGATGTATGCATTTTTTTTAATTTGAGGTAGTTTGTTTGTATACTGTTTCTCCAAACACTTAATATTTCTTACATCAAAGCAACAAAATTGTGTTCAGTGCTGTACATTTGGTGTATGGTAGGAAATAAAAATTGATAACGAGTTTTGATGTGATCTTTCTCAGGCTGTTATCT